GGGCTGAGGGTGGGGCATTGGTGTGAAGCAGAAGTGGTGCTTCACAGTAAGTGTTGGGATAAATCCAACAAGCTGAGTTCCCCAGGGACTGTGTCTTCCACCTTCCCCGCAGCCACAGGAAGGTAATCACGGATAATCAGCCTGAGAAAGAGGATATGAGAGTTTTTTGAAGTCTACAAACCTGTTATTTGCCGATTCCAAACTCATTTCTTACCAGACTATCCTCAGGCTAAATTTCCTTAAATACCAAGTTTCGATTATCACTTTTCACACTTAAACTCTCAATAAGTCCCAACTCTAAATCTAAATTGTGCAGCTAATTTTTCTTGGCCGAGCACGGTGGCTCACGCCTGTAATCCCAGCACTTTGAGAGGCCGAGGCGGGCGGAGCACGAGGTCGGGAGATCGAGACCATCCTGGCTAACATGGTGAAACCCCGTCTCTACTAAAAGTACAAAAAAAAAAAAAAAATGCCGGGCGTGGTGCGGACGCCTGTAGTCCCAGCTACTCCGGAGGCTGAGGCAGGAGAATGGCGTGAACCCGGGAGGCGGAGCTGGCAGTGAGCCGAGATCGCACCACTGCACTCCAGCCTGGGCGACAGAACGAGACTCCGTCTCAAATAAATAAATAAATAAATAAATAAATAAATAAAAATAAATATATTTACTCTTCAATTTGGTCAATAAATAAACACGAGAGGGTACGAGAAATTACTTAAAAAAAAAAAATCCCCGCAGAATCCAACAATCTCTGAAGCCTTTAACACCTAACAACCCCAAGGGGAGTATTTCGGCTCTTGGACTGTATTTCAAAGCGATTGGACCCCAGACCATTCCCCCAGTTACTCAAAAGATCCAGCCTCTCCTCAGGTGTAGCCCGCTCTAGAAAGGCCGCCTCGGGAGTACCACCCACTCCTGACGGGGCGGGGAGTTCTCTCCGACCCCACCCGTTCCAAGGACGCAGCCCTGTGATTGGCCATGACGCGTGCCAGAGCTGCCCAGTCGCGGAAGAGCAGCTGTTTTGGCGTCTGTTTGCTGCGGTAGGAACATGGCGGATCGGCTCACGCAGCTTCAGGACGCTGTGAATTCGGTGAGGAATTTCATTCGATTAGCCTCTGTCTTTTCTAACCTTGATATGTTTTCTTTGGCCTAAGCTTGCAGATCAGTTTTGTAATGCCATTGGAGTATTGCAGCAATGTGGTCCTCCTGCCTCTTTCAATAATATTCAGACAGCAATTAACAAAGACCAGCCAGCTAACCCTACAGAAGGTAAACAGGTTTTCTTAGCTTCTCTTAGTTTGTAATATCCTAATCTAGCAGTATCTTTCTCTAGAGTATGCCCAGCTTTTTGCAGCACTGATTGCACGAACAGCAAAAGACATTGATGTTTTGATAGATTCCTTACCCAGTGAAGAATCTACAGCTGCTTTACAGGTAAGCCTCTATTCCTTTGAGAATTTTACCAGTCTAAAGATTTTAAAATTTGTGTCTTATAAAGGCTGCTAGCTTGTATAAGCTAGAAGAAGAAAACCATGAAGCTGCTACATGTCTGGAGGATGTTGTTTATCGAGGAGACATGCTTCTGGAGAAGATACAAAGCGCACTTGCTGATATTGCACAGTCACAGCTGAAGACAAGAAGTGGTACCCATAGCCAGTCTCTTCCAGACTCATAGCATCAGTGGATACCATGTGGCTGAGAAAAGAACTGTTTGAGTGCCATTAAGAATTCTGCATCAGACTTAGATACAAGCCTTACCAACAATTACAGAAACATTAAACACTATGACACATTACCTTTTTAGCTATTTTTAATAGTCTTCTATTTTCACTCTTGATAAGCTTATAAAATCATGATTGAATCAGCTTTAAAGCATCATACCATCATTTTTTAACTGAGTGAAATTATTAAGGCATGTAATACATTAATGAACATAATATAAGGAAACATATGTAAAATTCTGTTATGACATAATTTATGTCTCCATTTTGTTGTATTGGCCAGTACTTTTACAAATCAAAACATCTCTCAAGCCAAAGGAGAAGACAGTAAGAACAGACATAAGGGACATTTTAGTTTGGGCTAGTGTCCTGCCTCTTAGAGGTGGCATTGTGTAAATCTGAGCTTTGAGCAAGAAAGTTTTGGAAATTGTGTTGCTTTTAAGAAATAGAGTTAGTGTGGCTGGATAAGAAAGTCACATTTATGCAAATGTTTCTTCTGCTAGAACCTCATACCTGTTCTAGTTCATCTCCACGTTTATTTTACCAAGAGATCCTCTGTCAAGAGAATTTCCTGGCTGTTGTGAAAGAATTTTTCTACATCCTGAACTATTTTTCCTATTTCTTTTCACCTTGCTTTTTTTCATCCTTAATTTGCTTGTCATCACAATGAAGTATGTTTTTTGAATCATCAATTCTTTCTCATTCTCCATTTATCTGAAGGTTCTTTTGCCCTTATTAACCTCTCAACTTTTATTGCTGTATTCTAGTCAGACCAGAACATACTTCCACTACATCAGTTACTTGGCATCATTTCACCTCAGTTTATTATTGCCAAATAATAATTTGTGTCAGCATTTTCAACTATGGTTATTCATCCAACCCTTGGATCTCTTTGAGTCTACTGATAATCTCCACTGGAAAGGTGGAATTGAAATGTGGTCCACATTTTAACTAGCTATTTCCTGGGGCTGTATTTTTCAGAATATGCTGAGCTACATTTGCTGCAATCTGTTGCTATTCAGAGTTTAAGTTTCAGGAGAAAACAGGAACAATAGAACACTCTGCCTGTTATTTTTGTTGTAATCAAGCTTTTCCACAGTTCTTGAAAAGTACTATGTTTCAAATTTCAGGAACACCAGCGTTAGCTGTAAAAGTTGCAGCAATTTATTGGCTAGTCATAGAAAATTTTTGAACTTTTAACTGTATTTTAATTGATGTTTATTAAAAACACTTTGCTATCAGATATTTGGCATAAATCTGTACTCTTCATTATAGTTTTGGGGGGAGAGAAGATTCAGTCAGAAAACTTATTCAAAGTACCTAAGTATTATAAAGGAGTCAAAAAGGTACAAAGAGAAAAGGTCAAGACATTTTTCAAATGAGGGAAAACTAACAGGATTTATCACTAGTAAACCTGCTCTAAAAGAATTCAAGGGAAGCTTTTTAAAAAGAAGGGAAGTTATAGCAGAAGGAAACTTAGAATGGCAGGAATAAAGAAGGCATAATGTATAGGGTAAATATAATAGACTTCTCTTGAGGTTTTAAAAATTACATTTGTTATTTGAAAGAAAAAAATTAACGTTGTTGTATGTGATTCTCTGTAGAGGATATACAGTTTTTTTTTGTTGTTCTTGTTTCTGTTTTTTTAAGGTGAAGTCTCTGTCACCCAAGCTGAAGTGCAGTTCTGTGATCATGGCTCACTGCAGCTTCACCCTGGGTTCAGGTGATCCTCCCACTTCAGCCTCTTCAGTAACTGGGACTACAGGCATGTACTACCACGTCCAGCTAATTTTTTTTTTCTTTTTTTTTTAGAGATGGGGTCTCACTCTGTTGCCCAGGCTAATGCCAAACTGCTAACCTCAAGATATTAATACTATACAGTAGACTATAAGAAATTAAGTATTTGTATCATCCCTAGAGCGACACAGATTTTTCCCTAAAAAACTACAGATTATTTTCAAAAGCATTAATAAATTAAGGTGGAATACTAAAAAAGATTCAGGTAACCCAGGAACGAGAAACAGAATAAAACAATAGTAAACCTAAATTTTATTTTATTTCATTAATACAGCAATAATTAAATGTCAATGATCTAAGCTGATTTAAATCTAAAAACTGGATAAGAAGCTGTGGCTTGTAATTAAAAATAGACCTTTATTCACTAGACCTACAGTTTGCTTTTTTCATATGTTAAGAAAAGTTTAATATCCTGCTTCTCTATTTCAGTTCTAGGGGCACCACTATCAGTTAACCCTAAAGATTTCTGTGGGTGAAACCATTTTGATTACCATCTTGCTCTGCTGCCAGTTATGGTAACCAAACTCTCTTTGTTTCTGGATGCTAAATCTGTCCACTTGTGCCTTAACTACATCCTAACTCCCGTCATCTTCATTGAATTTAAGGAGCCAATTTCTTTTTTTGAGATGGAGTTTCACTCTTGTCCAGGCTGGAGTGCAATGGCACGATCTTGGCTCACCGCAACCTCAGCTTCTCGGGCTTAAGTGATTCTCCTGCCTCAGCCTCCCGAATAGCTGGGATTACAGGCAGGCACCACCATGCCTGGCTAATTTTGTATTTTTAGTAGAGACGGGGTTTCTCCATGTTGGTCAGGCTGGTCTCGAACTCCCAACCTTAGGTGATCCACCCGCCTCAGCCTCCCAAAGTGCTGGGATTACAGGCATGAGCCACTGCACCCGGCCAGGAGCCAATTTCAATGGGAGTATCCTTTACTATCATTCCTGACCTGTGATATTGGCCATTAGAGCCTTTCAAGAATGGTACCTCCTGCCGATGATTTTTTTTAAAGCCTTAATGAAGAGAGTGTCCTCTGGATCCTTCCAGAGAAGATAGGATGTGAGTGAGTAAGTTATGTATAATAATTTCACCCCAAAATTTCTATGTCCTTGATACCATTCCCTGTATACCAAGGAAGGGTATTCTGGCATTTCACTTTGATTTAATATAAGTAAACCCTGTGTCTGGGCATTAGTTAACAAACCAAGTGACTACAAGTGATAAGTAACTTTTACCATAGACTGTCAATTACCTTGGCAATGGAAACATTATTGCTTTTTAATCCAGTCAGATCAGAGAACAAATTCCAGATTTCCATCCTTAAGATTCTGTGTCTCTGCTACCACTTCTGGTAGCAAAACATGTCAGTGTGAGGTAGAGTCAATGGAATGTAGCCATGAAAAAAAAAATGCTACTACAAACATTACAGGAATAAGGAATTTGATCGAAGAATTAGCATTTACACAAAATATGGGAGGAGTTAGGGAAGTGAAAGAATGAAAGGAGAAAGAGGATAAAGAAAACACTAACCACATCACCCTAAAGCCCTTATTGCTAAATGAGGTTATTGTAGTGCCAGTTAAGTCCAGGTCAGCCAAGGCGTGCGTACCCCTTGGCCCCACTTGGAAAGCTGTGTGGATATGACTGTTGGATTAGGGGGTTCTCAAAGCCAAAATGGATTTATCAGCAATGACCTTACTGCCTGGTACCCAGCTTTGAGAGGACCAAAAACGACGGATGTGTCTTGCATTCCCTGGTCCCTCTTTCTTCTTTTACCCATATCTAAGTTGTTTAAAGGAGAAAAATCCTTAGGTTGAAGCCATATTCTCTCTATTCTTGAAGGACCACAGACTCTACGCCCCTGTTGAAATTTTCTGGAAGCCTATGGGAAAGGAGGAATGAAAAGCTTCGTGATGTCTTTGAATACAGGTGCCTAAGTTACTATCGTAACTGGTCCAGTAAGGAGAAGGGGTATCTGAATTTCAACTTGGGGGCTGGGCAAGGTAACCAGTGAGGTGGGGAGATAAATAGAACTTGGTAGCTAAGACCCTTCAGGTTGGCTTGATGATGCATTGTGATCATGGCTTCTACTTCAGATGTGTTGCTGGAATAGATATCCTTATACTTGTAATTCCCCTATACACAAATGCCAGCAAGAATAGTCCCATTGAGGACATGCTAAATGTAGAGAGGTAGTAGTATGACATGGAAAACACTCCCCAACTTGTCTCCCTGTCTCCTGCTTATGTGGTACATGGCCACTGACTACAGTATTAACCTTTACTTGAGCCCTGTGCTTCTGGAAAACAGTGACAGTTAAGAAATCCCTCCTTCTTGTTACATTTCAGGAAATGGCTTATTGCAAAGAACCACTAGAACTGTGAGTAACACCTTCATTTACCTATGATAAAGCTTACTGAAAGATCAAACTTGTTCCCTTTCAGCTTGGGAATAAGACAGAGCTTCCTATTAAGACCACCACATCTACTCATCTTTAAGCTGGTGATTCTCACCAACACATCTAAGCATGAAAGAAATAAAAATTATAAGATAAAAAGGAAAGAAAACTCTCAGTACTTAAAGATGATATAATTACATAGAAAATCAAGAAGATTCCATGGATAGGCTTCCCAAAAAACAATATGTAACATACCAGCAACAAATGGTAAGAAAAACACGTTGTTTTTTTTTTAAAGTACATTTTCAGTGACATTAAATAATAAGGATTCAGGAATACAACGAATATAACAAAAATGTAAGATATCTAGGGATGCGTATAACAAAAAAATTATAAAGCTTCATTTAAAACATTTTTAAACAAAATAAGTAGAAAGTAATACCATCTTTATGGAACAGAGTCAGTATTATAAATGTGTCAGTTTTCTTCAACTGGTCCATAGACAACACAATTTTAACTAAGATTCCAATTGGGATTTCTGTGGAACTTGATGAGTTAGGGCCAAAAGTAATCAAGATATTCATGAGGAAGGATAACAGAATGGCAAAACTTGCTTTAATAATTTGTGCAGGGATAGACAAATACTGTACACCAGTCTCTCAATAGGGAGATCAAAACCAAATTCACACAGACATGAAAAGTTGATTTATGACAGATGATGTTGCAGTCCCTGGGGAAAGAATGGAAATGGTGCTAGAATAATTGGTTTCTATATGTATTTCTATATATTTATATGCCATTACATTAAAGTCAATGCCTATGGAGTTTGGGAGGAGTGATCAAAATGTTCTGGAATTAGATGTGATGTTTGCACAACTCTGTGAATGTACTAAGAACCACTGAATTGTATATTTTTAAAGCATGGTATGTGAATAATACCTCAATAAAGCTGTTATAAAAAATATTTTAAAAATCCCAGCACTTTGGGAGGCTGAG